ATTACAGGCGTTAGCCACTGCTCCTGGCCCTAAAAGTAACAGTTCTAAGCTTTGTACTTACGACACCAAAAACATACAGACTGACATCTAAGTAATTAAGTCAATCATTAAGATATTTAGTTATGTCATGCAAAATAATAATCTCCAAGGAGTTCTCAAAGAATTCAGTAGTTTGATGTTATTGCCAGCACAGCCTTTACTGAGTCCTCTTATAAATCTTAAAGAAAAATTTAAGATTTTTAATTTTTAAAGATTTAAAAATTTTTAATTAAATTTTTTTTTTAGGGCTGGACTCTTGGTCTGTCGTCCAGGATAGAGGGCAGGGATGCCATCACTACTCACTATAACCTCAAACTCCTGGGCTCAAGCAATCCTCCCACCTCAGCCTCCGGAGTAGCTGGGACTACAGGCATGCCCCACCACATTCGGCTAATTTTTAAAATTTTTTTGTAGAGACAGGGTCTCACTATATTGTCCAGGCTGCTCTCAAAATCCTGGCCTAAAGTGATCCTCCTGCCTCAGCCTCCTGAGTAGCTGGGTTAGATCCTGGCAAATGAAAGGGCCCCAGCTTTGAACTACCTTTGGGGACGATCTCACTGCACACGGGTTCTCACACAGCACACCCCGTCACACACATGAACTCACACTGAGAACATATGAACACTACACACATGTTCTCACACAGCACACGCCCCGTCACACCCATGAACTCACACCGAGAACACAACATCACACACAGGGACTCACGCACAGAGGACATGTGAACACTACACACACGTTCTCACACAGCACACCCCGTCACACCCATGAACTCACACCAAGAACACAACATCACACACAGGGACTCACGCACAGAGGACATGTGGACACTACACACACGTTCTCACACAGCACACGCCCCGTCACACTCATGAACTCACACCGAGAACACAACATCACACACAGGGACTCACGCACAGAGGACATGTGAACACTACACACACGTTCTCACACAGCACACACCCCGTCACACCCACACCCCCACATGCCTAGACACACACATCCTTACTCTGCGTGCATCCCTGGCCTGGTGGACGGAAGATCGAGCGCTCTGGGTGGACTTACGGCCACAGGACGGGGGCAGAGTCGGCAGGGAGGCCCCTCCGAGGCCCAGTGGGCCCTGCGCTGGCCCCGGCCGCAGACGCCCACCTGCTGCTGTGCTGGCTGCGGCGTGTGCCCCGGGCTCTGCGGCTGACCTGGCCTGCCCAGGCCCCTGCTCCTGAGCTCTCCTGCAGCGCCGTCTGCTGGCCACAGAGAACCCACGTGCGCCGGCCGCCAGGCCTGGGCATCTCCTCTCCTGCAGCGCCGCCTGCTGGCCACAGAGAACCCGCGTGCGCCGGCCGCCAGGCCTGGGCATCTCCTCTCCTGCAGCGCCGCCTGCTGGCCACAGAGAACCCGCGTGCGCCGGCCGCCTGGCCTGGGCATCTCCTCTCCTGCAGCGCCGCCTGCTGGCCACAGAGAACCCGCGTGCGCCGGCCGCCTGGCCTGGGCATCTCCTCTCCTGCAGCGCCGCCTGCTGGCCACAGAGAACCCGCGTGTGCCGGCCGCCAGGCCTGGGCATCTCCTCTCCTGCAGCGCCGCCTGCTGGCCACAGAGAACCCGCGTGCGCCGGCCGCCTGGCCTGGGCATCTCCTCTCCTGCAGCGCCGCCTGCTGGCCACAGAGAACCCACGTGCGCCGGCCGCCTGGCCTGGGCATCTCCTCTCCTGCAGCGCCGCCTGCTGGCCACAGAGAACCCGCGTGCGCCGGCCGCCAGGCCTGGGCATCTCCCCGGGCCCTAGTTCCCCCCCTCACCTAAGGGGAGGGACTCCCGTCTTTCCATCCACCCCCTCCTTGCCTCTGCAGAGCTCCAGGGAAGGCTGGCACCCGCTCACTGCATTTAGACTCCATCAGGTTCAGACAGTGGGTCAGGGTACAAGGCTTCAGTGGCCAGGGATGTGGCCTCTAATTTGTAGAGAGAAAGAAGGGCAGAGGCAAAGGTTTGGGCCCAGGGACTGGGCTCCGTTTCCAGAATCACTCTTGGAGCTGGTGAGCAGAGGGCTGGACACTGCCCTCCATGATTGACATAATTCCTTTATCTCTTCTCCCCCAGCTCTGCTGCCCCCTGCCCCATACACGTGATGGAGCAGAAAACGTGCTGTGTGAACCTGTGACTTCAGGGCCTGTTGACGTGGTCGTGCTTGCATACTCTCTGGTGAGGGGTGGGGAGAGGGGGTGGGAGACGGGGTACGTGATGCTGTGCTTGTCAAACCCCACAGGACTGGACCTCACTGTGGGAACAACAAGATCAACAAGAGGAGCAAGAACAACATCAAGAGTCAGGGCCCGGGGGTCCTGACGGGTACAGGACGGGTACAGACCCACACAGGAATCCCAGAGTGTGTTCCACAGCAGGACACGCCTGCGCTGAAAGAGTGGGCAGAAAGGAGCTGACCTGGGTAAGTCCAAAAACAGTGTTTTGATTAGATTCCACATTATGGTGCTTGGGATTGTGTCTTTCAGGATTATGATCCAAACTCAGCTGGGCCTCCCCTCCCTGCCCCAGGATTGTGGAGTGAGAACGTTGCAGCAGGAGAGAACAACGCAGCAAAGCACAGCAGGGGAACCGGAAATGCTCACCTTTTGACAGGGTACTTTTAGTTCTGGGGCCTTATCTTAAGGATATTCCAACATATACAAAAAGATTCATGCACAGAGATATTTACTTTAGTATTATTTACCATAGGAAAAAAGTTGGAAACAATACATTTTATGTTCTGTAAAATGAAAGAACAGTTAAATAAATCATGGCTCTAAGACGACTCCAGGGCTGTGTACGGAAGTTCAGGGACAGAATCAGTTGAGGCTGTTCCACCTGAGCCTAAGGTTCCTCTGCTGTATGTCGGGAATCAGGTGGGGGCCAAGCGAGATCACCACAGTGCAGGCCAGTGTGCAGGGCACAGGTGGGCGCCAGGGAGGGGACGCCGCACAGCCCCATGCTCTCGCCAAAAACGTGCAGCACAATTTGGAAGAAAACGTTTCCATCTGTTAATAAAGAGCAACGGCCTCTGGTCATAAGTGACACATGACCCTTTGCCTGAGTCTTTTTAAATT